CTGCACTCCAGCCTGGGCGACAGAGCGAGACTCAGTCTCAACACACACACACACAGACACACATACACACAATACACATGTGATTGGGGTTGTGGAGAAGCATTGACCATCTGTAAGCCCCTAGAGGGTGGGGGCTATAGGTTATTTGCGTTTTTTACAAGCAGGACCATGTCAGGCATATAATGGATGCCCATACATGTTTGAATCAATATGTAGCCTAATACAGTGATATTGGCAAGACGGGTTTAGAAACATTGTTTTGGTTCAAGATAGAGTTACTGCTTCTTCTACTTCTTAGGTAGGGCTAGAAATCGAATGGAGAATTACTTTCTGTTCATGTATGGGCAAGCGATTCATTGCCAGCCCTGTCAAAGACACATAGAGTTTTTTTTCTCATTGCACACAGGATTTGGGTGATTAGGAAAGTGGAGCGAGTCTACTAATAAACCGTTGTAATAGCACGCAAAGCAAAAATAAATTCAGCGTATTCGTCCCATGCCAATTTAGGAGCATATTTCTCAAATTATGTTTACGTAGGTTTTCCCTAGAGTGAGTGGTTCCCAATCTTGTTTTGTCGGTATTTGCCATCAGTTGTCATTAATTCATTGTTATTAATGGGAAGTGCTCTTTGATCCGTCGGAACCTTGCTCAGTATAGGCCCCAAATGTTCCTTTAAGCCTCGGGGAAAACGACTTTGGCTGGTCGGTGCCCAAAGCCACACCCACTAAGAGGCCTTAGGAAACCTGGGGCTTTCCTGGCGGCGACCTAGCTGTGGCAACCACGCGGCGCGTCGGGATCCCATGGGTCGCGCTTGTTTTCCCCGTGGGAGGCGCGTCCCCCTCCTCCGCCCGGCCGGCCGGCCCTGGACCAGCTGCCTTTCTGGCCGGGACGCCGGGCCCCTTTCCGCACGCGGCGCGCCCCGAGTTCATTTGCATAGGGACGCGCGCGGCGCCGGCGAGAGGGAGGGCGGGCGCGGCCGGGAAGACGGCGCGCGCGCGCCCTGACAGCTCGGCCCTGCTCGCTCACTCGCTCGTCCCCGGCTTCCGAGCACAGCATGGCGGTCAAGGTGACTCCAACTCTCTGCTGCTGCTTTTATTGTTAACTGGCTTTTTTTTCTTTTTTGCTTACAGGTGCAGACAACTAAGCGAGGGGATCCTCATGAGTTAAGAAACATATTTCTACAGGTAAATTGGCTTGCATAGTGTGCCTTTCATTGTTTCAGTATGCATTATTTATTTATTTTTTTAGTATGCCAGTACTGAGGTTGATGGAGAGCGTTATATGACCCCAGAAGACTTTGTTCAGCGCTATCTTGGACTGTATAATGATCCAAATAGTAACCCAAAGATCGTGCAGCTCTTGGCAGGAGTAGCTGATCAAACCAAGGATGGGTAAGTATCTTCATGCATTTTCTGAAAACTAAACCAGCCAATGACGTTTTATATTTTATTCCAGGTTGATCTCCTATCAAGAGTTTTTGGCATTTGAATCTGTTTTATGTGCTCCAGATTCCATGTTCATAGTGGCTTTCCAGTTGTTTGACAAGAGTGGAAATGGAGAGGTGACATTTGGTAAGGGAAAAAGAAGATTATAAGTGATAAGTATAATTGATTTATTTTTGTTTTCCCTTTTAAGAAAATGTCAAAGAAATTTTTGGACAGACTATTATTCATCATCATATCCCTTTTAACTGGGATTGTGAATTTATCCGACTGCATTTTGGGCATAACCGGAAGAAGCATCTTAACTACACAGAATTCACGCAGTTTCTCCAGGTGAGCTTAGTTTTCATAACAGGTATCAATATAGCTTAATGCCCTATTTCTAATTTCCTCACAGGAGCTGCAATTGGAACATGCAAGACAAGCCTTTGCACTCAAAGACAAAAGCAAAAGTGGCATGATTTCTGGTCTGGATTTCAGTGACATCATGGTTACCATTAGATCTCACATGCTTACTCCTTTTGTGGAGGAGAACTTAGTTTCAGTAAGTAAAAAGCAAGTTCTTTAACTTTCTATTTTTTTAAACTTTTTGTGTTGTCATTTTCTAGGCAGCTGGAGGAAGTATCTCACACCAGGTTAGCTTCTCCTACTTCAATGCATTTAACTCGTTACTGAATAACATGGAGCTTGTTCGTAAGATATATAGCACTCTAGCTGGCACAAGGAAAGATGTTGAAGTCACAAAGGGTAAGATTTTAAAATATACATAAATAAGAATCCAAGATTTTAACTTTTTTTTTCTCTGTTCCAGAGGAATTTGCCCAGAGTGCCATACGCTATGGACAAGTCACACCACTAGAAATTGATATTCTATATCAGCTTGCAGACTTATATAATGCTTCAGGGTAAGTATTTCAATAATTCTTCATGATATTTATCTAACAATTCTTTCCTATATTTTTCCTGAAGGCGCTTGACTTTGGCAGATATTGAGAGAATAGCCCCATTGGCTGAGGGGGCCTTACCTTACAACCTGGCAGAACTTCAGAGACAGGTATGAGTAATCTCATAAATATGATCACCTTAAGATTTTTTTTTACCCGTTTTCTTCTCTGCAGCAGTCTCCTGGGTTAGGCAGGCCTATCTGGCTCCAGATTGCCGAGTCTGCTTACAGATTCACTCTGGGCTCAGTTGCTGGAGGTGAGTGACATGTCTGTGTGCTGTTTGAGGCTTTTTTTAAGCCTAAAAATTGTTCTGTTTGTAGCTGTGGGAGCCACTGCAGTGTATCCTATAGATCTGGTGAAGACCCGAATGCAAAACCAGCGTGGCTCTGGCTCTGTTGTTGGGGAGCTAATGTACAAAAACAGCTTTGACTGTTTTAAGAAAGTCTTGCGTTATGAGGGCTTCTTTGGACTCTACAGGGGTGAGTAAGCAAATCCCAGCTGCTGAAGTTAGTATATTGCTGATGATTCTGTCCCTTTACCTAGGTCTGATACCACAACTTATAGGGGTTGCTCCAGAAAAGGCCATTAAACTGACTGTAAGTTTATCTCTAACTGAATTTATGTCATTTTTTGGTTAACTGATGTTGTCTTTCTAATTAGGTTAATGATTTTGTTCGGGACAAATTTACCAGAAGAGATGGCTCTGTTCCACTTCCAGCAGAAGTTCTTGCTGGAGGCTGTGTAAGTATTACTGTTAGGCGCTTCTTGTGACAGAATCTGCCTGTCTCTTCTCCCTTGCCTACAGGCTGGAGGCTCTCAGGTCATTTTTACCAACCCATTGGAGATAGTGAAGATTCGTCTGCAAGTAGCTGGAGAGATCACCACGGGACCCAGAGTCAGCGCCCTGAATGTGCTCCGGGACTTGGGAATTTTTGGTCTGTATAAGGTGGGTAGGTTTAGGTTATAATGTACTCAATACTGTTTTGCACTATTTCCTCACTGTGTGACAGGGTGCCAAAGCGTGTTTCCTCCGAGACATTCCCTTCTCTGCAATCTATTTTCCTGTTTATGCTCATTGCAAACTACTTCTGGCTGATGAAAATGGACACGTGGGAGGTTTAAATCTTCTTGCAGCTGGAGCCATGGCAGGTAACTACAAATTTTTTTTTAACTGAAAGAATTAGATAAATTAAATGTGGTTTTCTCCTGAAAGGTGTCCCAGCTGCATCTCTGGTGACCCCTGCTGATGTCATCAAGACAAGACTGCAGGTGGCTGCCCGCGCTGGCCAGACGACATACAGTGGTGTCATCGACTGTTTCAGGAAGATTCTCCGGGAAGAAGGGCCCTCAGCATTTTGGAAAGGGACTGCAGGTAGGCAGGGGCTGGAGCCATACAGAATGGCTAAGTCTCCCCTGCCCCTGCTTCTCTTTTTCAGCTCGAGTGTTTCGATCCTCTCCCCAGTTTGGTGTTACCTTGGTCACTTATGAACTTCTCCAGCGGTGGTTTTACATTGATTTTGGAGGCCTGTAAGTCAGCTGCTCAACTCCTTTACAAAGAAATGCTAACCATTGGCTTTTTTTCTGTCAACAGCAAACCCGCTGGTTCAGAACCAACACCTAAGTCACGCATTGCAGACCTTCCTCCTGCCAACCCTGATCACATCGGTGGATACAGACTCGCCACAGCCACGTTTGCAGGCATCGAAAACAAATTTGGCCTTTATCTCCCGAAATTTAAGTCTCCTAGTGTTGCTGTGGTTCAGCCAAAGGCAGCAGTGGCAGCCACTCAGTGATGAGACAACTGTTGAGTGTGGCAAAATGGCGCCTTGAAGAAAGAGGCCTAGGAGAGCAGCCCTGTAATGTATCCAGTCAGCTGCATGGTACTGACTGAGCTGAGGAGTCAAACTCTTCTTTCTGTATGACATATACATATACTTGTTTATAAAATAATCATTTGCCCAGGGAAAAAACCACAACGCTGTTTCAAGCTTTAGTCTTATGTGTTGAAATGTTTTTGTAAGCCTTGGCATGAATTAGTGTTCTAGACTCTGCTTTGCACAGCTTGCACTTACAGTGATTGTACATATTGTACATCTTTGTACAGAGACATCTTGGCACCTCATCCCAACAAATCACATTTGTAGAAATGTAATGCGGTTCTGAGTGGCTTGAAATGTACAGAATGTTTTGAAAGTGTTTTATTAAGAATCACACAAAAATAAATGTATTAAAATTAAATTCATTCTCTTATTGGTGACTTATGGAAATAAAGCATCAATATTGGATGTATTTAATTCCTAGTTTGTTTTCCATTCTGGAATAAAAAGGTATTTGCTGATAAAAGGCATAACGAGACATAGTGCTGCTACCACTGAATAAGTGATACTTTGGAAAGATGCATGCCAGTGGATGCCAGAGGACCAGGCTAATGACTTGTGTGTGCTGATGTGTTTCCATTTGTATTTAATGTGTGTAGACCCTCCTCTGTTCATCAATCAAAAAGCATTTCCTAGGCAGCTCCTCGCCTGTCAGTGTGCATATGGAAACAGGGACATCTCCATCATTACTGGCTTAGTTTTGCTTTCCTTTGACACAGTAAGGCAAAGGCCAAGCTTTCAAAAGAGTAAAGGATACTTTCACAATTTCCCTTCATATGGATATGATTCCAGTCAAAAATAAAATGCACACCAAAATGTATACATGTAGTTGGATTTTTCTTTGTAAATATACTGATAATACTTTTTGTTCTGATTGACTACTGATTGCAAATAACTCATGATCGGGTTCGCCCTTTCTTCCACCTTTATAGAAAACAGAAAAATTAGTTTTAGAAAGGGCTAGCGCAGAGTGAAGGGAGGGAAGAAGAAAGAGAAGAAAAGCTCTATATGGTGATTTAGTGGGGTCTAGGTTCTTACTTTGGAATCCAAATGCAAACTGTTCTAAAAGTCACTCATCAAGGGCGTGATTACTAATTTGGATCTAAACATAGATCTTGACAGCCACATCTACACTTTGATATGGATGTGATTTGATGTGCAGTATCAGAATTTATTTACCTTACCAAAGTGCTCTGGGAAGACATTATTGCTACTGCCAGTAAGCTGGGATATGAGAATGTATGCAAATATTTTCAAGAGGCGAGCCTGGAGACAGACCAAGTTACTTAGTATCCTGCACAGTGCTCCTCGATTGATGGCTGACAGCCCTGTGACTGCAACTGTAGGCTCCCTGGAGGCCCTCCAGGAACAAAAGAATTAGCTTTGAAAGCAAGTTATTTTCAAATGTATTAGATTGGTCTCATGGGAGTGGAACAAATAATAATACAGTTGTTTTGCTACTACCACTTGTTAGAAATATATAAGTAGTCCATGGATATGTGATTACAAAAGAATCCTATGTATGTATCTAGAGTGAGATGGGAAAGTGTCCCGCTTACCCTCCTTCTACCTCCACCACTTCCTGGCCCAGAGGTAATCACTGCTAACAGGTTACAGCATGAATATGTAGTCTGTTTTTCATAACTCTATAGAAATATATGTACATATTTATATTTTAGAAACAGGATTATGTTATGTGTGTGTTATTCTGTGTCTTGCTTTTGTTCACTTAATGTGTTTTGGATATCTTTCCATGTCAGTTTATAAAGTTTTATTTTTAATGGCTGCATAGTATTTCATTGTATGGGTTATAATAC